TGAATTTTGCTATAATTTCTTAGCCAATTACCTATTACTGAAAATTCAGATTTTTTTCAACTTCTTGCTATTGTAAAAAATTATGCAGTGAACATTTTTGTAAGTAAACATTTGGGCAATCCGTTATTTTTCCTAAGAGTAAGGGAAACACATGCAATCACAAAGTATACAGAATGCTTTAAGACTTTCATTCACAGCACCAACATCCCTCCAGAATTTGCACTTGTTAGTCCCTATTATCCTTCACTCTAAGTCTCAAAGTCATACCCCAAGGCCTGGGGACAGAAAATGACTTGTCCAAAGTGACAGTGACAGACCCAGTACTAAAAGCCACCTTGGCTACAGCCCTGTTTCTGGAACTTGAGAGCTGAGGTGGTTGGAAGCCGTATCCTCAGCACCCACCTGTTCCTTCTCACCTGCCTCCCCAGGGTCCCTCAGCATCTCTCTATTCCTCCCTGAGCCCTATTACTTTCTTCCACCTGCCTTCTTCCTTTCTCTTCTCTCATTTTCTGCTTTCTTATATTTTTTCTTCTCTATTCCCTTCTTATTTGGTGAGAATCAGATCTACTCGGTAAACCTCAGCCCTAGTCATACTTGCGTTACTTTCCTGAGCTAATTTCCAACTCCTGATTAGCTCTGGGTTTATTTCCATGCTAAATTCTGGACTGGCCTTTCCAATGGGTGTTCATTTTAGGGAAGAGCTCTAGGACAGGATAACCCATCGGGAAGGAGCAGAGTCATGTGAGGCTGTGTGGCCTGGCATTTATACAGGGCCACTATCTTCACTGTGCCATTTTCCATCTGGAACAGAATGGGGGAGTTTGGATGGGCTGTTTTCGGCAGTCTTGGCCAAGCACTTCTAGTCACTAGGAATGATGTTTTCCAACTCTCTGGGGAGACCCCACCAGCCTCACTGCTGCTGGAGACCCCTTCTAGTTGTGCTCTCTTCTTTCACTCTGGGCTCTAGTTATCTAACCCTTGGCTAGTTATGGGGGCGGGGGTGTGGTGCCCTGTTGGCCAACAGGGCAGTGGGACTGGGTTTGAGCTGGGCTTATCCTCCAACTGTGAGGGAGGCTACAGCACACTCCACCCCACTCTCAGGGCTGGGAATTGTTGTGGCTCAGCTATTTGGGGGAATCTGTTTTCCAGTTTCTCAGAACCAGCGCAAGCACACACATCCCAGGCTCACACCCCTGGTGGCTGGACTTGCTCCCGGATAGCCTCAGTCAGGGAGAGGCAGAGCTGCCTGGAGCCTGCTGGGCTGGTGGAAGCCTTGGTGGATTCTGGCAGGCCAATTATAGACGAATGGCCTGGGGAACCCGTGCAGCCCTTGGCTGAGTGGTTCTAAGCCCCAGCACGTCTGCCTCTGGCTTCACCCAGCCTCCTTTTCTAACTGCCCTTCTCTCCTCCCCATCAGTGAGGACCAGACACCACTGATTGCAGGAATGTGTTCCCTCCCCATGGCAAGATACTACATGTAAGTTGTCCTGGCATGTCCCTGCTTTCCAAAATGGGCCATCAGCACTGTCATACTGTTTCAGAATTAAATATGCAGACCAGAAGGCTCTATACACAAGAGATGGCCAGCTGCTGGTGGGAGATCCTGTTGCAGACAACTGCTGTGCAGGTGAGCTTCTGGGGCCTCCACCCCATGCTCCAGTCCCTTGACTCTTCTCTCTCTTCCCTCCTAGAGAAGATCTGCATACTTCCTAACAGAGGCTTGGCCCGCACCAAGGTCCCCATTTTCCTGGGGATCCAGGGAGGGAGCCGCTGCCTGGCATGTGTGGAGACAGAAGAGGGGCCTTCCCTACAGCTGGAGGTGAGAGGCCTCTCCCCATTCTAGGGGACACTTCATTCTGCAGCCATCCACCTTGCCCCCACAGGATGTGAACATTGAGGAACTGTACAAAGGTGGTGAAGAGGCCACACGCTTCACCTTCTTCCAGAGCAGCTCAGGCTCCGCCTTCAGGCTTGAGGCTGCTGCCTGGCCTGGCTGGTTCCTGTGTGGCCCGGCAGAGCCCCAGCAGCCAGTACAGCTCACCAAGGAGAGTGAGCCCTCAGCCCGTACCAAGTTTTACTTTGAACAGAGCTGGTAGGGAGACAGGAAACTGCGTTTTAGCCTTGTGCCCCCAAACCAAGCTCATCCTGCTCAGGGTCTATGGTAGGCAGAATAATGTCCCCCGAAATATGTCCACATCCTAATCCCAAGATCTGTGCATATGTTACCATACATGTCCAAAGAGGTTTTGCAAATGTGATTATGTTAAGGATCTTGAAATGAGGAGACAATCCTGGGTTATCCTTGTGGGCTCAGTTTAATCACAAGAAGGAGGCAGGAAGGGAGAGTCAGAGAGAGAATGGAAGATACCATGCTTCTAATTTTGAAGATGGAGTGAGGGGCCTTGAGCCAACAAATGCAGGTGTTTTTAGAAGGTGGAAAAGCCAAGGGAACGGATTCTCCTCTAGAGTCTCCGGAAGGAACACAGCTCTTGACACATGGATTTCAGCTCAGTGACACCCATTTCAGACTTCTGACCTCCACAACTATAAAATAATAAACTTGTGTTATTGTAAACCTCTAAGTTTGTGGTAACTTGCTATAGCAGC